CATTTTCCCAAGGAGCCATGTTTCCTTCTAGTTAAGAATGGTGTTTAGAAACTAATATCTGGGGCCGGGGGTGGTGGCTTACGCCTGTAATCCCAGCACTTTGGGAGGCTGAGGTGAGTGGATTGCTTGAGCTCAGGAGTTCGAGACCAGTCTGGCCAACATGGTGAAACCCTGTCTCTACCAAAAATACAAAAATTAGCCCAGCGTGGTGGCACATGCCTGTAGTCCCAGCTACTCAGGAGGCTGAGGCAGGAGAATCCCTTGAACCTGGGAGGTGGTGGTTGCAGTGAGCTGAGATCGTGCTACTGCACTCCAGCCTGGGCGACAGAGCCAGACTCTGTCTTAAAAACAAAACAAAACAAAGCAAAGATCTAGGATGTGCCCATTACTACCGAGGTCTCATTGCCTTACAATCCTCTCAATATGTGTATATTAAATAACATTTCTGATCACTTGTTGGGGCAGTCAGTGATTTCTCTGTGGCTTTAAAAAGTAAATGTTCTTTCCCTAATTTCTGAAAACCAGGGAGTAATTTCACAAATGCACAAAATGTATTTTAGTATTGTAGGGACATCTTTTCTCTGTATTCTGTTAAGTATTCTACGCTGAAATCATTCATTAAAAAGTCTTGACATAGCTAAAGATTGACAAGAAGAAAGTGAATAGAAAACTTTGTTTTCTGAGTTTTTCCAAAGTATTTTGGAGGAACTGTGTGGTTCACTCTCTATTTAACTTTTTAAAAGTTTGATATAATTGGATCTTTGGGACAATATCCCTGAAGGATCTGAAATTTCAAACCTCTATATATCTTAGCTCCTGAACTTTAAATTGTTCAGGGACAACAGATATTCCCCCAAAACAATAAATGATTTAAATTTACCTAATATTTCAGTTGCTATCCTTTGGTATTTTTAGTTATGGTGGTAAGAGTTAATAATTTCAAAAGAAATGAATCGCACTATTGATTTGTACATAATATTTAACATTTTAAAATATGAATTAATTTATTATTTCTTGGACGTAGTTAACTTTATGAAGTGCATCATAAAACAACGTTTTATTTGAAGTTGCTGATACGGAATTCAGATGGGAGGACCAATTCTTCTTGGCTACTATTAAATACTTTTGAATATCAAATCTCAGGTAACTGGGCTGATTTTTTCACTTAAAAACTTATCACACTTTATTCATTTCTTTATGTCCTCAGATTAAATGAAGGGAATAGTACTGGAAGAAATATAGATGAAAGAAAGAAAATGCAAGGAGAAAACTTCACCATTTGGAGCATTTTTTTCTTGGAGGGATTTTCCCAGTACCCAGGGTTAGAAGTGGTTCTCTTCGTCTTCAGCCTTGTAATGTATCTGACAACGCTCTTGGGCAACAGCACTCTTATTTTGATCACTATCCTAGATTCACGCCTTAAAACCCCCATGTACTTATTCCTTGGAAATCTCTCTTTCATGGATATTTGTTACACATCTGCCTCTGTTCCTACTTTGCTGGTGAACTTGCTGTCATCCCAGAAAACCATTATCTTTTCTGGGTGTGCTGTACAGATGTATCTGTCCCTTGCCATGGGCTCCACAGAGTGTGTGCTCCTGGCCGTGATGGCATATGACCGTTATGTGGCCATTTGTAACCCGCTGAGATACTCCATCATCATGAACAGGTGCGTCTGTGCACGGATGGCTACGGTCTCCTGGGTGACGGGTTGCCTGACCGCTCTGCTGGAAACCAGTTTTGCCCTGCAGATACCCCTCTGTGGGAATCTCATCGATCACTTCACGTGTGAAATTCTGGCGGTGCTAAAGTTAGCTTGCACAAGTTCACTGCTCATGAACACCATCATGCTGGTGGTCAGCATTCTCCTCTTGCCAATTCCAATGCTCTTAGTTTGCATCTCTTACATCTTCATCCTTTCCACTATTCTGAGAATCACCTCAGCAGAGGGAAGAAACAAGGCTTTTTCTACCTGTGGTGCCCATTTGACTGTGGTGATTTTGTATTATGGGGCTGCCCTCTCTATGTACCTAAAGCCTTCTTCATCAAATGCACAAAAAATAGACAAAATCATCTCGTTGCTTTACGGAGTGCTTACCCCTATGTTGAACCCCATAATTTACAGTTTAAGAAACAAGGAAGTCAAAGATGCTATGAAGAAATTGCTGGGCAAAATAACATTGCATCAAACACACGAACATCTCTGATTGGGTCCCTATGGTTTTACCAGAGATGTGCCCCTGGCAGAGCTCATCAGAGAAATTCGAGACAACATACAACCTCTTAGAACTCTGATCGGATCTTATCTCTATATAATTTCACAGTTATGAGCTGCATACACAGAGTGATTGCCTATTAATAATAGTAGGTTTCAATTTGCATTTGTTAATATTTCCTTTTTGTGTTTTGTGGTTGTGAGGTTTTGAGTTATAGAGTCATTAAATGTTTGCTACAGAAGAAATCGTGTATATCTTCTGTGATTTAATCCTTTCT